CTTTCCACCTCGTAGGCAGCCCCTTCCAGTGTTATTCCAGACTTCTTTCTTTTGTGGGCCCACATCAGCCCGGGTTCTTCCTTTCTCACCTCCATCATTTTCCCTCATTGCTTACCTGACCACTGTGAGGGAGGGGGAGAGGTTGAGCAGTAGCATGGTGTGGTAAGAGAGTGCACAGTGGCCACCAGAGGACGAGGTGTGCATTTCTTCTGTGCCACTGCTGTCCCATGTGGCTGTGGGCACGTCTGTTCGCCTTTGCCGACTTTGGTTTCCCAGCTTTAGAATGAAAATGTTTCACTCTCTGGCATCTCAGGGCATTCTCTTCCAAGTCTTAAAAACTCTATAACAACCAATGATTGGGTCACCCTCTCTTTGGCTCTGGCAGCTCCTGGTTTCCCTCTGGGCCAGGCCTTGCTGTGCCTGCCCTCCTAGATTCTTGCTGCTATGCCCCCACATGCCTGCAGTGCCTGCCCCTCCTATCCCTGGCCGTCTGTAGGGAGGGTATCCAGGCATCCTCCAGAGAGTTGCCACAGGAAGGCACAGGGCAGCTGGGTCCCCTTGTTTTGTGGGGGAGCACAGCTCCCAACCCCCAGAGAAAGACCTTGGCGGCCACCATGACCATTGTGGGAAGTTCTTGATGATTTTCCCATGACTGGCCCAGGACAGTCACTCTTCAGATTGGAATGGATGACTGGTGAGCAGCAGCTGGCTGTTTGTCTGAGGGCTGCTCTGGGCAGAGCTGAACTCTTCTCTCCCAGGGACCTCACCCTGAGGCTGTTCCTTGAGAGGCAGGAGCTCTGCGTCCTTGAGCACCTACACAGTGGACAAACCGGGCAGCCCAGGCAGGGGTGTGTGTGTGGGGTAGGTGGGTGTAGGTGTGTGGGTGCTGTGGGAGTTGTGTCACCAAGGAGTCATGCTGAGAGGCCAGGGCAGGTATGGGACTGCCCTATGAGTCAAGGGCCTTTGGCTCAGTCTCCACCCACTGGGCAGAGCATTGGCCAGGCTCTCTGTTGGCCTTCAGGCCACTTGTCCTTTGCCTTCGCTATAGTCAGCTTCAGCAGCAGACTTAGGAGCCCTGGTCCCTCTCCAGCCCACTTCTGTCTCTGCAGGTGCAACTCCTGCGTGATCTGGTCCTCAGGAAACTGGCAACATAGACTTTTAGAAAATATTGTCCTAAGCACATTAACACAGGAACAGAAAACCAAATGCTGCATTTTCTCACTTATAAGTGGAGCTAAATATCAGGTCCTCATGGACATAAAGATGGCAACAGTAGACACTGGGGACTGCTAGAGTGGGGAGGGAGGGAGGCAGAGTTGAAAAACTGTTGGGAACTATGCTCAGTACCCAGGTGATGGGATCACCCCTACCCAAATCACGCAGTATACCCAGGTAGCAAACCTGCACATGTACCCCCCGAATCTAAAATAAAAGTTGAAGCAGAAAAAAAGCAAACAATACAGTAAAAAGAAAAAAGAAAAATTGAAGGAGTCTCTCAGATACCGAGGGTAACACGCAGGCACCTACATGCTCACTCATCTGGTTTAAGAAATAACACATTTCCAATCAGTTGAAATTTCTCCTTCATCAGCCACCAACAAGAAACAAGTGTTCTGAATTTAGTGGGGTTTTTTTCTTGCATTTCTTTAAAGTTTTTTTTTTAATGTGTGCATCCCTAAATAATACATAGTATTTTTTTATGTTTAAAAATGTTATTTAGGCTGAGCGTGGTGACTCATGCCTTACTGGCACTTTGGGAGGCAGAGCAGGCAGGTGGATCTCTTGAGCCCAGGAGTTTGAGACCAGCTTGGGCAACATGGCCAAAACCCATCTCTGCAAACAATACAAAAATTAGCTGGGTGTGGTGGCGCATGCCTGTAGTTCCAGCTACTTGAGAGGCTAAGGTGGGAGGATGACTTGGGCTGGGAGGTGGAAGTTGCAGTGAACTGAGATCATGCCACTGCACTCCAGCCTGGGCAACAGAGTGAGACCCAGATTCATTCATGTTCGTATCTCCAGCTGTGGCTCATTCTTTTTTCACTGCTGTATAGTATTTCCTGATAGGAAATTGCCACAATGTATTTATTCATTTTTCTCTTCATTTTAGGTAGCTTTCAGCTTTTTGTTGTTAACACAAGGCATCTTTGGCTTTCATCTGAGTACCTCAGCCCCTGTCCAGCCCCTTTTCCTTCCTAGCTCCTTGGCAGCCATTACTGCTCCTGTCTGGGTAGCATTTTAAGGTTTACAGAGAACTCTATGGTTCCTACTTGGTCCTCATAACATTTCCATAGGGAGAAACAAGGAAAGTGAGGCCTACCCAGGGTCATTCGAGAAGGGATCATAGCCAGGATTTGAATCTGTGAAACCCTCTTTCCACCATATTTTGTATAAGAGGAATTCCCCAAAATTGGCATCTTACCTCTTGGAGGCAGGGGAGTTACAGGGTTAGATAAACTCTGGTTTCAGGCCATCCTCCTGCGTCTGTCTCTGGAGTAGCTGGGACTACAGGCATGCACCACTGCACTCAGCTCACTTAAATTTTTTAGAAAAATATTTTAAAATTTCCCTTTAAAAAAAATTACCAAATAGCACATGATTATTGGGGAAAAACCCCCCAAAACTCAAGCAGTACAAAAGATATAATGTAAAAAATGACAGTTGTCTTCTCTCTCCTTCCTTTCCCCTTCCTCTGTCCCTACTGTATTTAAAAACTAATTTTATAATTGTATAAGAACAGGACTAGATTTCCCATGTAAAGAGTTAAAATAGCATAGGTAAAATAAAAGTTTCTTTTGGTTTTAGTTCCTTACCGAGGTCCTTCTGTAGAGCAGTCTACTAGTAGCAGTTTGGTATGTATCCTTTGAGACTTTTTTCTTTTCTTCTTTTCTTTTTTTTAAGAGACAGAGTATTAGTCTGTCACTCAGGCTGGAGTTCAGTGGCATGATCATAGCTCACTGTAGCCTGAACTGCTGGGCTCAAGTGATCCTCCCACCTCAACTTTCCGAGTAGCTGGGACTCCAGGCATGTGCCACCATGCTCTGCTAATGTAAAAAAGTTTTTTTTTAATAGAGAATCTATTCTTGCTTTTTGCCCAGGCTGGTCTTGAACCCCTGGCCTCAAGCAATCCTCCCACCTTGGCCTCCCAAAGCACTGGGCTTCCAGGCCTTTTTCTATGCACATTTAAGATTCCGTATGTATACACACACACACACAATGTGTTTTTGAAAAAAATAGCATCCTGTTACACATATAAATCTGCACTTTGCTTTGTATTTTATGGGCATCTTTCTGTATCATTGCCAAGCAATCTACCCCATTCTTTTTGATGGCTGTATAGTATTCCATCGAATGAATGGTGGTTTGTTTAACCAGTCCCTTCTTGATGGACATTCAAGAATAGCAAAAATGTCTATTACAAAGCATGTGGCAGTGCATATTTTTGTCCAGCTTCTGTGTACTGATGCAAAGATCTCTAGATTCCTAGATAGGGTATTACTGAATCAATCAGTTACTTCTGCCCCCTTAGGTAACTCACACCTCCTCAAACACCCCTTTTTTTTTTTTTTTTTCTTTTGAGATGGAGTCCCACTCTGTCTCCCAGGCTGGAGTGCTGTGGCGTGATCTCGGCTTACTGCAATCTCCACCTCCCAAGTTCAAGCGATTCTCCTACCTCAGCCTCCCCAGTAGCTGGGACTACAGGCACCCGCCACCACACCTGGCTAATTTTTGTATTTTTAGTAGAGACTGGGTTTTGCCATGTTGGCCAGGCTGATCTCGAACTCCTGACCTCAGGTGATCCGCCCACCTCGGCCTCCCAAAGTGCTGGAATTACAGGCATGAGCCACCGCACCCAGCCCTCAAGCACACGTTTCTACATGAGAACTTTGTTCTCACCAGTTAGGCATACATGCAGGTTGTTGTCATTGAGAAAGGACATTCTTCAGTAGGTGACTCAGCTGTAAGAAAAGCAAATGTATACCCAGGCTCCCTCAATAGGAATATACTACCTAAAAGGGTGGAGGTGAAAGCCTGCATTTGGTCAGGCAAACCATGCCTGGAATGTTGGGTCCAGTGCTAGAACCAACTAGAGATAGTGTGGGGTAGAGGGTTGGTGGGGGACTGGAGGGGGGGCAGTCCCTATGTGGAACAGTATAGAGAAGGCTGCAGGTTCCAAATGTCCTCAGGGCTGGCTGTCATGCTGAAGATGGGCATCTTGTTCCTTATTCCAGGGGACCACAGAGGGGAGAGAAGGGCCAGTGGAAACAGAACTGGGAGCAGCCTAACTGTAGCCAGTGCTGGCTGCCCCAGGAATTGTTTTGGGGAGGAAGTTGGTGAGATCTGGATTGCTAAAGTTGGCCAGCTGGAGTCCCTGGGCTCCTCAGAGGACTGGGTAAGCACAGGATGGAATGTCCTCTGAGCTCCCTTCCAGCCTGAGATTCTAAACCCTGTTGACTGCAGGTGATGTGGGGCAGATTGCCACCTGGTTGCATATAAAGCTAGAGACATATAAAGGCAGGGGCTAGGAACTTGGGGCACGTTCTGGAGAACTGGAAAGTAGGTCTGGTTTCCCACCTCTGAGCTTCAGCCTGCCGCCTCTCCAGGCAGTGTAGAGCAGTGGAAAGGGCACTGATGTTGGAATCTGACAGATTGAGGCTGCATTATTTGTTCTACCACTAACCAGCTGTGTATTCTCAGGCAAATGACTTAACTTCTCTGAGTCTGCTTCCTCATCCATGTAGCTGCGTCGACTGGTTTCCTTGCTGGAAAGTGTGGATGATAATTTCCATATCTGTGTGGCAAGAAGAAAATGAGGTCATGTGCGTCATGATGCGGCCCAGCACCTGGCATACGGTAGCGCCTAACGAACTGTCACCCTCTCTCCAGCTTAGTTAGGTGCTCTCCAGTCCTCTTTTGCAGTGTGAATTCTGGCTCAGGTGTTTAGCGGGTGGTGTGTAATCTGGGCCTCGGAGGCTGAGTGGAGACAGTGGGGCCTTCTTTGTGGGTGACTCGGGAGGGGAGGATGAAGGACATGGGAAGATGTGTGCCATGTTGAGGAACACAGATCAGGCTTGGCCAGAGCCTGGTACAAGTTAGGCAGGAGGGGAGGACCTGGCACAGGGCTGCGGATGTCAGCTGAGGGTCTCTGACTGCCCTCGGGGAGGGGATAGCACCTATGAAAGCTCTTATGGGAGGACTGATGGGTTAGGGAAATCCACCTGGGCCTTAGAAGGGATTGGAGCTGGGGATTGGAGCCTTCTTAAGGTTAGAAGGTTAAAGAAAGTAGTGCTAATAAATTTCAGATCCTGAAATGTTAGAACTGGAAGGGGCCTTAATGATTATCCCGCACAACCCCCCATGTTATTACTATTTTTGCAGCTCCCTCTTTTTAGGTAACTGAGGCCTAGTGAGGGTTAAGATGTTCGCCCTAGTGTACCTTGACTAGATCCCACAGTTCTGGCGCCCCAGCTGTTACTATATGAGACTCTGTGTCTGCAGCCTCATTGTTGCTCAGTTGATTGCAAGGATGGAGGAGTTAAGTCTGGGCTCCTTGTTGGTGAGGATGCCAGGGTGCGGTCCTTGAATACACACTGTCTCAAGTATGTGCTGTGTCCTCACTCATGTGTGAACCTGACAGCCATCAGGAGAGCCCAGCCTGGTCCTTTTCTCTTTTAAATTAAAGACCTTATTTTTTATAGAGCAGTTTTAGGTTCACAGCAAAATTGAGAAGAAGGTACAGAGATTTTACATATACTGCGCCCCCCCCACCCCTAACAGGCATAGCTTCCCCCATTATCAACATCCTCCACCAGAGTGGTAGATTTTTTACAGTTGATGAATCTACATTGACACCACTGTCACCCGGAGTCCATGGTTTACATCAGTGTTCCCTCTTGGTGGTGTATGTTCTATGGGTTTGGACAAATGTGGAATGGCAGGTGTCCACCATTACAGTATTGAACAGAGTAGTTTCACTGCCTGAAAAATCCAACCCGGCCTTTGATGGATGGACCTGAGGCTGCAGTTTCCCCAGCCTGGAAATTGGTTGGGGAGGACTGGAGGTCATCATAACACAAATATGTGGACAGTTTTTTGTTTATGTCTGCAATGTGATATCATGGCATCTCACTTCCTTTCATCCTTGGGTGGAATTGCAGGATATTGCCCTTTACAGCAGAGGAAATGAGGCTCAGATTCCCAGTTGTTGGTGAGTGTGGCATCGTGGTTCAAGGGCTTCTTATAGCTACATGTTCACTAGCTATGGTGTGTCCAGGCACCCTGCTTAACCACAGTTAAATGGTGATATGCAGGTCACTAGAGAATAAGTGGAGGCCAGAACCTAGCTTACTGAGCTGACGGAAGAGCCTAAAATCCCATTAAAGGAGAGAACAAATGGGGAAAGCCTTGGCCCTTAGATAAGCTGGGCACAGTTGTGGGGTTGCCTCAGCCTTTTATTAAGCACCTGCTGTGTGTCAAATGCTGAGCTAGTTACTGTATACTCTTATTATTTTGGAAATCTTATTATAAAACAAAGATGTGTTTCTTGTTAAATCAGATAATCAGGAAGTATTGCCTAAAGTAGAAAGTGAGAATTCCCTTCCAACTATACACATATTGTTTCATTTAATTTCTTTGATCTTCTATCAGGTAGGTTCTATTATTACTCCTGCTTTACAGATGAGGCACCTGAGGCTCAGGAAAGGTGAGTGGCTGCTCCAGGGTTTCACAGCCCACAGGGTGGACAGAGCTGAGGCTAGTGCAGGTGAGGCCCCCTCTCAGGCCTCGTGTTCGCAAGGTTGGCCTTGAGCACTTTCCCTGTGTGGACCTTTCTTCCTGCCTCCAAGGCAGCGATGTTTCCATGGTGCTGGCTCTCTCTCTTTCCTCAGCTTGCTGCTAGCTCCTGAGACTTGGGTCTTCTTGATCCTGAGGCCAGCTTTAGCCATCACCCGGTTTCTGTGTGGCCCATGCTCCTCCCCTTGCATGTGAGGGAATGAGCCCATGGTTCCATACACAGCAGAGTAGACACTAGAATAGACCTCTCTGACGTTCTGTTCTGTGCCGTCTTTCCTGGAGACCCCTTCCCTATACCCCCTCTGCCAGCCCACCTGCCAGCATCCCTGGCAGCCCTCACCTCTGCTGGGGAGGTAGATGTTGGCCTCGATGACCTTCCACCTCCCTGTACCAGAGATTTGCTTACACTTTTCCCTCTGGGCCAGGGAGGGCATCACCTGCTCCAGGGTTGCAGGGATAGCTGGCCCCAGGATGCAGCCAGTGACCAAAGGCATTAAATTGGGCTGATTAAGTCCCCAAGCTGGACTTCAGTTTCCTTATCCATCAGGCAGGTATCAGCCCTGCCTTCTTCCCAGGGCTGTTGTGATAATCAGATGGAAAAACAATGCTTGGGACACTATGAAGTATTTTGCAAATGTTAGTGGCTATGCAAGTGAATATCATTTGGGGGGTCTGGGACCACCCCCCTACCCAGCCACCAGAACACTGCTAATGGGAAGATAATCTGACAGACCAAAGCATTTCAGAGCAAAAGCTAGAATGTAAATTTAATTCTGAATGTAGTCTTTATCATACCCCTCTCTTTCTGGGGTAAGGCTGAGAGTTGAGCCCTGGGGACTACTGCCTCCCTGCCACCCACAAGTGCTTGCCTGCTAGTGGGTGGCTCCTTCGGTTTCAGCAGCATCACTTCCATCTTCACGGTCTGTGGTTGTTGCCTGACCTGCCGTCTGTCTGGGCCCCTTTCTGCCCCCAAACTGGGCCTTTCTGGTTCCAGCGGGCAGCCCCAGGGCCCCTCTGGGGCAGGCTGTGGAGGCCCCGCTGGCTGAGGTCTTGTTTTGGAAGAAAGTCTGCGCTGGCTGCTTCTATACCACCAGCTGTTTCTGGTTTGGGCAAGCGGGGCTGGAGTCCCACTGCTGGTGGAGCACCTGCTGATTTGTAGTTTGTGGAACCAGGCCAGGTGGAAAGAGACTCTGAGAAGATGTGGTGGGGGCCTGTGGTGTGCCATGGGATTGCTGGGCAGGAAGGGAAATGGAGGATGGGCTGTGGGCAGCCTGGAGGGAGAGCAGGGATCTTCTGGTCCCAGCTCCATCCTGACTCCTTTGTGACCTTGGCCTTCCCTGCTCAGGGCCTTGCCTTGCTGCACTGCCTGTGCCGTGAGTGAGAATCAGATGAGCTCATGCCCGAGGACTCCTGGGCTCTGAACTCCAGATACTGCCACATGGAGGGGAGTGGTCAGTGCTTCCTTTTCCCCTTTGAAAACATCCTCGTGGTTTGTGGACAGCAGAGGGGAGTGCATGCCATCGTCATGTTCGAATGCAGCCCCTCATCCATTGAGTGTTTCTGGGTGCATCTCTCTCCCACCTGATAATGCAGGATTCGCCTCATTGCCCTTGGAGAGTCCCCTCCAGCTCTGTCATCCTGAGAATGAGTCCTCTCTCTGGGAGAAGTTATAAAAACCTCATTGATCAGAGGGAGAGTTCCCGTCTGCCCAGTGGTCATCCAGGGACTGCCGCTGACCATCTGGGCATGAGGTCAGCAGAACTTGGAAATTCCCTGTTTCCCTCTTTGTCTTTCTTTCCTCCAGAAGTCCAGGCCCTCCAGGGGTGGCTCCTCTGATCTCCAGAGAGGGTTTTCCCACAATAGGATATTTCTCCTGCGTCTCCTCTGCCCACTGCCTTTCTTTCTCCCCAAGCTCTGCCCCCTGAGGCTAAAGTAGGGGAGCATAGCTCTGTCTGCCCACTTTTTGTTTCCCATGAACCCCTTTCCCGTTGACTCCCCAGCGCCAAGAGAAACTGAGTGTTGCGTGTTTTGGAGGACGTGGGGTGGGTTTCAGTTCCCACATCCTGCATCCTGCTTTGTCCCTTCGCCTTACATCTGGGCCTCTCTGAGGGAGCATGGCTGGCCCAGCCTGGATTCTAGAAGTGTCTGGGCGTCCAAGTGCGTCTGGTCAGTGGGTCAGGGTTAGGCTTTCTCTGGGATGTTGGACATGGCCTTGCAGGAGGCGGGGTCGGGGTCAAGGGCTTGTTCCCTTCAGTCTGACTTCTCTGAATTCAAGGTTTACCGAGGCCCTACTCTGGGCCACTCTGAAGATACCCTGGCACACAGGATGGACTTGCTCCCTGTCCTCATGCAGCCTCTAATCTACAGGACAAGGCAGACATTGAGTAAGAAATTCCCCATGCCTTCATGTGGTGTTAGCCTGCTGATATGCTGCTGTTGTCCTTACAGCCAGGCGGGCACCACGGCAGGGGCTGAGCTACCCTCATGGAAGGGAGAGGACCGTACCGGATCTACGACCCTGGGGGCAGCGTGCCCTCAGGAGAGGCATCCGCAGCTTTTGAGCGCCTAGTGAAGGAGAATTCCCGGCTGAAGGAAAAAATGCAAGGGATAAAGATGTTAGGTAAAGCAGACCCTGTCCCCTCCCTGCGAGCGTGCTTTTGCTTCCTCTTCCCCAATAACTCTAGGGGAGCTTTTGGAAGAGTCCCAGATGGAAGCGACCAGGCTCCGGCAGAAGGCAGAGGAGCTAGTGAAGGACAACGAGCTGCTCCCACCACCTTCTCCCTCCTTGGGCTCCTTCGACCCCCTGGCTGAGCTCACAGGTATAAGAGGAGTCTGGGTACCTCTGACTCTCGTCAGTTCATCTGTGCTTTCTTGATTCTCCAGGAAAGGACTCAAATGTCACAGCATCTCCCACAGCCCCTGCATGCCCCAGTGACAAGCCAGCACCAGTCCAGAAGCCTCCATCCAGTGTAAGTTTTATTTGGAGTCATGGGTGGAGGTTCTCGGGCAGCACCTAACTTCCTTTCTGCACAGGGCACCTCCTCTGAATTTGAAGTGGTCACTCCTGAGGAGCAGAATTCACCAGAGAGCAGCAGCCATGCCAATGCGATGGTGAGTGGACGGGCAGGACCCCGGGCTTGACCAAGAGTGGGCCGTGTGCCCTTTCCCTCTCCAGGCGCTGGGCCCCCTGCCCCGTGAGGACGGCAACCTGATGCTGCACCTGCAGCGCCTGGAGACCACGCTGAGTGTGTGTGCCGAGGAGCCGGACCACGGCCAGCTCTTCACCCACCTGGGCCGCATGGCCCTGGAGTTCAACCGACTGGCATCCAAGGTGCACAAGAATGAGCAGCGCACCTCCATTCTGCAGGTGAGGCGCGTGGGGAGGGCAGCCCGAGACAGTCCCTCACCCTGTCTGTTCCCCTGCCCCACAGACCCTGTGTGAGCAGCTTCGGAAGGAGAACGAGGCTCTGAAGGCCAAGTTGGATAAGGGCCTGGAACAGCGGGATCAGGCTGCCGAGAGGCTGCGGTAAGTTCAGGCCCCTCAGAGAAGGGGTGAGGCATTGTGATTTCTCTGTTTACCTCCATCCCAGGGAGGAAAATTTGGAGCTCAAGAAGTTGTTGATGAGCAATGGCAACAAAGAGGGTGCGTCTGGGCGGCCAGGCTCACCGAAGATGGAAGGGACAGGCAAGAAGGCAGTGGCTGGACAGCAGCAGGTATGTGGTCAGAAATTCCTTCTGTAGCATCCTTTGGTGAAGGCTCCTCTGTGCTTCTCCCCAGGCTAGTGTGACGGCAGGTAAGGTCCCAGAGGTGGTGGCCTTGGGCGCAGCCGAGAAGAAGGTGAAGATGCTGGAGCAGCAGCGCAGTGAGGTAGGTGGCCGAGGTGGCAGTAGTGGGAGGATCATCTCCTGCTAACTCCAGTCTCTCCCCACAGCTGCTGGAAGTGAACAAGCAGTGGGACCAGCATTTCCGGTCCATGAAGCAGCAGTATGAGCAGAAGGTAATGTGGGGTTCCTGGCCACGCCCACAGGGCCTCACACACTCCTCTCTGCCTCTGAACCCAGATCACTGAGCTGCGTCAGAAGCTGGCTGATTTGCAGAAGCAGGTGACTGACCTGGAGGCCGAGCGGGAGCAGAAGCAGCGTGACTTTGACCGCAAGCTCCTCCTGGCCAAGTCCAAGATTGAAATGGAGGAGGCAAGTGTGACTGCTGGTCCCTGCAGAGTCAGTAGCCAGCTTACCAACCTTGTATTCCCTGCAGACCGACAAGGAGCAGCTGACAGCAGAGGCCAAGGAGCTGCGCCAAAAGGTCAAGTACCTGCAGGATCAGCTGAGCCCACTCACCCGACAGCGTGAGTACCAGGAAAAGGAGATCCAGCGGCTCAACAAGGTGGGTGCCTTGGCCCGGGTCCCTTGGCTGGGCTGCTGATGGTCCCATCTTTTCCTGATTCCAGGCCCTGGAGGAAGCACTGAGCATCCAAACCCCGCCATCATCTCCACCAACAGCATTTGGGAGCCCAGAAGGAGCAGGGGCCCTCCTAAGGAAACAGGAGCTGGTCACGCAGAATGAGTTGCTGAAACAGCAGGTGAGGCTTCCGGGAGGAAATCAGGTGGGAGGCCCTCCCTCTCTTCACCCTCCCTCCACACCAGGTGAAGATCTTCGAGGAGGACTTCCAGAGGGAGCGCAGTGATCGTGAGCGCATGAATGAGGAGAAGGAAGAGCTGAAGAAGCAAGTGGAGAAGCTGCAGGCCCAGGTCACCCTGTCAAATGCCCAGGTAAGAGTGACTGGACCCAGGAAGGGCAACTGGACAGTCTTTTCTCCCTCCCTTCTTCTCTCAGCTAAAAGCATTCAAAGATGAGGAGAAGGCAAGAGAAGCCCTCAGACAGCAGAAGAGGAAAGCAAAGGTGAGGAGGCTTGAGGGAGGTAGCAGCACTGAAGGCCAAAGCCAGACGTCAGCCTTTCTTGCAGGCCTCAGGAGAGCGTTACCATGTGGAGCCCCACCCAGAACATCTCTGCGGGGCCTACCCCTACGCCTACCCGCCCATGCCAGCCATGGTGCCACACCATGGCTTCGAGGACTGGTCCCAGATCCGCTACCCCCCTCCCCCCATGGCCATGGAGCACCCGCCCCCACTCCCCAACTCGCGCCTCTTCCATCTGGTGAGTCTGTGTCCCTCCCTTGCTCCAGGGCATTATTGATTATTAAGCACCAGTTTTGTCGCAGCCGGAATACACCTGGCGTCTACCCTGTGGAGGGGTTCGAAATCCAAATCAGAGCTCCCAAGTGATGGACCCTCCCACAGCCAGGCCTACAGAACCAGGTGAGCCCCTAATACTGAGTCTTGGTCCTCCCTCATGAAGTCCTCAAAATTTTTGTTTATTTAGAGTCTCCAAAAAATGACCGTGAGGGGCCTCAGTGAGACCAGATTGTGTCATTTGGCTCCACCTTCATCTTGCAGAGCCAGCTGATCTCAGATTGCCAAGAAACTAGAAGCCACTTGCACGGTGTGGCCAGAGCCTCAGCTGGATGAGAGGCTGAGATGGGTGGCCAGCTTGTACACCAGTCCCTGAACTGAGCTGTTTACAGGACTGGGGAGGCTCCACCCAGAAGGCTTTCATTTGTACTCTGCTGGGAGTGACTGGGAAAAACTCCTTCCCTGCTGCTGAGTGGAGAGAGGCCTCATCCGGCTTTGACCCACCATCCGTTGCAGAAGCCTCCAGGAGCAGCAATCCTAAGAGTGGGAGGCAGCCAAGACCCCCTTCCTTCAAAACCTCCCGGAAGTGGTTTCAGGCCCTCTAGTTGCCATGACCAATTTGTGTGTGTGTTTAATTTTTGCTTCAAGCTCTGTAGCAGGACCTGCCCCACGCACACCCCTACCCCTCTGTGAGGAGCTGTGGGAAGTGTGGGTTTGTCTCCAGAACAGAAGAGAATGATGGATATTCTGGCTCTGGGGCCCTCTCCACCACCACTCACAGTAGCCTTGCTGAAGCCATCACAGATGGGAGAAGGCCATGCCAGCCACGTCCGCCGAGGGGCGCCAGCCTGAAGCTGCCAGGCCCTGAGGTTCAGACCCTGGACCCCATAGCTGGAGGCCTGTGGTGCCAGAAGCCCAGATTAGGGTGGCTGTCCATCCCTGGATAGCTATTTGCACGAATCATGGACATAAATCCAAGTTGAAGAAGATCAACATTCTGACTCATGTTCATTTATGCGCTAATGTT